GAATATAGGAATATAGTTTGAGCCCTGTTTTTAAATAATTTCAAAATCTTGGTATAGGTAGATGAGATTTATACACACGTGAATTAAAATCAACCAACATTTGTGAGATTGGGTTTGGTATCTTTGACCGTTTTTCTCCCCTGCAAGACGTAGATAATAGCACCAACCCCAAGGAGTTTGGGGATGATTAAATAAGTTAATGCACCCGAAGGGACTTAATACAGTGCCTACCACGTAGTAAGCGTTCAATAAATGTTAACTATTATCATTATTTTTTAAAGGAGGCAGATTGGAGCGTAGAGTACACTGAAGGGAGTCGGGAGGCCGGGTGTAGGCACTGGATTCTTGCACCTAATTCTCCGAGCCTCGGTTTCCTTATTTGTAAAATTAGCTGGCTGGAGTAAAACAACTCAAACAGCAGTTAAAGCAAAGGGTGCAGCAGTAGCCGGGGAATCGAGGAGGCGCGGGGCGGAAAGGGTTAGTTAGGAGCCCAGAGGCTGATCTGTGGGCGCCCGGCGAGAGAGGCCCCGCCCCGCCCTGGAGGCCCTGGCAGCTCCGGGCTGAGAGCAGTTCCGGTGCCAAAACCCTTCCCTCCCCCGCTCCCCCGGAAGTGCTTTTCCAAGATTCGGGCCGGAGAGAGGCCTTGTAGGCACAGCGGCTGAGACTCGATCTGCTCCAAGTAGGGGCTCCAGCGCGGGTCGGAGTCTGGGGGTTCGCGCCCGCCGACCCGCGCCCTGCTCCCTCTCAGCACCTGGGCGGACGGTGAGTGGCTAGGGAAACGGACTGGGACGGCCGCGGGCCCGCGTCGGAGCTGGCGTTCTCGTGCCCCCGCTGCCCGCTTCGGGATCCGGGCTGAGGGCTCGGCTGCCGGCGTCCGGGGAAGGGGATTGTCGACCGCCGCGGACTTCTCCGGGCCAGCGGGACGGGAAGAGCTGGCTGTGGGTCCATGGGGTGGGCGGGGCGGAGCCAGGGAGGGGGTTCCCAGAGCTGTTGTTGCTGTTGGGACTCGAGAGTGGGGATGGGCTGGGCCTCTGTTCGTCCGTCCGACCCCCCTCATGTGTGCTGCCCCAAACCTCGCCGCTCCCTAGTTTGGTATTCTGTGTCCGGCCTGGGGTAGTAGCTGGACACCAGACTCAATCTTGGGCTCCAGTTCCCGACTTTTCGCCTCCTCTGGGTCTGTCCTGGGGTCAGTAATTAACCCGGGTCCCAGGGGTGTCGTCTTTTCCCTCCAGGGTGGGGCGCTGCCTGTACATGCCAGGGATCTTTTGCAGGGCTTTTCATCCAGATTTGCTTCAGGGTTGTCCGGGATCGATTTGGACTGGGCTCGGAACCGGTCCTGGATACGTAGGTCGCTGTGGCACCAGCATGCTCTGTATCATCTTTACTCACTTGAAAGCTTGCTGAAGCTGTTGTTGAAGTAAACTTAAAGAAAAAACTTGCTTAAGGAAAATCAGTAGTTTAGACACCCCCTCCCCCGCCTTTTTTTGCAGACATACTAAAAAAAAAAAGATGCTTTTCTCTAATCTACACTCTTAATTCTTTTGGCTATCTGATGTCACAGTTGTATGATGAGTTCATTCAGAGGCTGTACGAATTGATTTTAAAGAGTTGGACAGTTATATCCTTTCTCCCAAAGTTTGTTTACCTTCATATTTGGAACTGTCATTTTTCTTAAGGAAAAATTGTTCTTGGATTTTCTTGAGAGATTCCTTACACTGTTAAAATTGTTGCTGCAATGCAGAGTTTCACACAGGTGGGCAGAGATGTTTTGTTTAAACTTATTCCATGAAGTGTTTACTTCGGATAAACTGAGGATTTCCTAGGGGAGAAAGTGATGTAGGTAGGTTTAGTGAACAGATTTTAGGTAGTAAACTTTACTGCTGAAAGGTTTGTAGGAAATATGGGTTTTCCACAATAAATGGTGATTTAAAAACTTTTTATAAGGGAATGCAGTTACTGCAGATTATTGCTATTAGCAGATGGCCACTGTTTTTGCAGCGTAAAGTATTCACAAATCACCTTCTTGAAACCAGTGACGCTATCTGCAACTCTCATCTTGTGTGTAGATTAGGGTTTATTCTGTAGTTTTTTGGGTACTTATGTCATTCTCTTTCCTCCCACCCCTGAAAGGGGAGGTGGTATCATGAATCAGGAAAAATAGACTGAAGTGACAAGTTCAGTGAGCTTTTCCTATGCAAAGGAAAATTTATTTCAAGGTTGTTGATTTTGAACAGGCAAAGGGTAGATGATTTTTAAAGTCCTTGGAAAAAATTGTGGAGAGATTAGCTGCACAACTTTTCTTTTTCCTCTTCCTTTCTTTTCTTTTTTCTTTCTTTTCGAGACAGCCTCATTCTGCTGCCCAGGCTGCAGCACAGTGGCCCCATCATAGCTCACTGCAGCCTCCAACTCCTGGACTCAAGCAGTCCTTCTGTCTCAGACTCCTGAGTGGCTAGGACTATAGGCACCAACCACCACACCTGGCTAATTTTTTTTTTTTTTTTTTTTGTAGAGCCGAGGTTTCACTATGTTGCCCAGGCTGGTCTTGAACTCCTGGGCTCAAGTGATCCTCCCATCTCGGCCTTCCAAAGTGCTGGGATTACAGTTGTGAGCCACCATCCCCAGCATATTTGCACAACTTTTAAATTTAGATAGAAACTGTAGCTTCTTCCACATGTGAAGTACTTAATTATTTAGAGCATAAGATTGGAATATTGGAATTGAGAGAATCTGGAAAAATAGTTAAGTTAGATGTAGTTACAGATTTGCAGGTATGACAATGTATTTTTAAGGGAAATACTTCAAGAGTTTTAAGAGCAGAGAAAGGTGATTGGGGAAAATCAGATACTGATTGTATTTTTATATTATACAAGTCAATTCAACAAACACTGAGCATTTGCTATGCATGTTATGCTATGTTATGCATAGCATGCTATTTGCTATGCTATGTTAGGTAACTATGTAAGGAGCAAATAAAGGTATAGCCATAACAGTTGAGTTTCATGTTTTGGTAATAATTTCTGAAATCATGAAGAGTTGAGTTGTATTCTTTAGGCATACTAACAATTTTTTTTGTAATTGGGACTTAACATTGGCGATGGGTGTTGAGTGCTTCATGAAAAGCGCTATACTAGGCATTTTAGGATATAAAGATTAAACTTTTGGTTTTTAGGAATTTGAAATCTAGAAGGGGATATAAGATTTGTGTAAACATTTACAACATAAACATTTGTAAATACTTATGGGTGGTTTGAGGTAAAGTTTGGAGTAAATTATACAAAAGAAGAAAGGGTTCATTTTTAGCTTAAGTAATGGAAATTTGTGGAGATAGCTCAGAAGCTACTGTTTATTGAGCATTTACTGAACAGACTTAATGCTAGTTGCTGTTTACAGCATTTTCTTAGCTTCACAGCAATATGTAAGTACCTTAATAATGAGGACAGTGAGGCTCAAATATGTTAAGTTACTTGCCTGGGCTATGTGGCTAGCATGTAACAGCCCCAATTTGAATCCAAATCTGTCTGGTGCCAAAGCCTGTGTGTTTCTACTGCATCATGTTGCTCCCCAATAAACTGGTAACCTGAGTTTAATGTTACAGAGAATAAGACTTTTCTAAGACAAAGATTTATGGATTGGGAGTAGGTGGGTGAAGAAGGCCTTTCAAATAAAGAGAATGATGTGAGCAGAAGTGTGGAGGTGGGAAAGTTCATTGTGTACTTGGAGAAAAGTTAGTGGACCAGATTACCTGGAATATACTGTTCATTTTTGGGAATTAGAGATGAGGTTTGAATTTTAAGTGGGGGCAGGATTGTGGAGCATGTTTAAGTGCTGCTTTTAGAAGTTTGACATTTGGGGAAAAAAAGTTCGACGTTTGGGAGGTAATGAGAAGTTACCAAGGTCTAATAGAGTAGTGTGCAGAATGATTTGATGTGGAAAGCTGACTTTCAATGTAGTATAAATACTGGGCAAGGGCAGTGGTAATGGAATTAGAGTGAAGGCTCTGCAGGACCTCAATGTCGTAGGTGGGTGGCGAGGAGGAGGGGTTTTTGGAGCAGGTTTGGAGGAGATGGAAGGTGAAGATTACACTTTTGTTTTTGAGACAGAGTCTAGCTTTGTTGCCAGGCTGGAGTGCGGTGGCGTGATCTTGGCTCACTGCAACCTCCGCCTCCTGGGTTCAAGTGATTGTCCTGCTTCATCTTCCCGAATAGCTGGGACTACAGGTGCTCACCACCACGCCCAGCTAACTTTTGTATTTTTAGTAGAGACGGGGTTTCACCATGTTGACCAGGATGGTCTCGATCTCTTGACCTCGTGATCCGCCTGCCTCAGCCTCCCAAAGTGCTGGGATTACAGGTGTGAGCCACTGCGCCCAGCTGAAGATTACACTTTTTAAGTGTCGGAGATGTTGACGGTGGTACTCTTACTAGAAATACGGGCAAGGAGGTACGTAATGAGATCAGTTTTGGATTTGTTGATAACATTCTTAATAACTTAACCTATATTTCAGAAATGACCATTAAGAAGTAGATGCCCAGATGCAAAAGTGATGAAACAGTCCATTTGTCATAAAGTAAGATGCAGCTGTGGCATGTCAACCAGCTTGGTAAGTGTGGCCAAATCTTTTTTTTTTTTTTTACATTTCCACTTTCTACCTGAAATTTTTTTAGGAACAAAATTGTATCTGTTTTTCTCAGAAGAGAATTCCACAAGGTAAGAAATTGTAAATATAGTAATAAAACTAAAGAAATTCTCAATGTTTTTCTTCTGTTTTTAGGTTAAATCAGCAAACAAAGAAAACATGGTATTTTGAAATATGATTAAACTCCTGATGCTGCAGCAGAGGCTAAGAATATTAATGGCCAGATCTAGGTAAGTTGAAGTTTATTTATGTTTTACATCACTAATAAATTTTTCCAAATTATTTTTCATGTAGTGCACACATGGTCTTCTGAAGAAGCCATGGGTAGCTGTTGTAGCTGTCCAGATAAAGACACTGTCCCAGATAACCATCGGAACAAGTTTAAGGTCAGTAAAACTGGTTGAGTTATATATCTTACATATTTGCATGACTGTCACCTTCTTTTTTTAGGTCATTAATGTGGATGATGATGGGAATGAGTTAGGTTCTGGCATAATGGAACTTACAGACACAGAACTGATTTTATACACCCGCAAACGTGACTCAGTAAAATGGCACTACCTCTGCCTGCGACGCTATGGCTATGACTCGAATCTCTTTTCTTTTGAAAGTGGTCGAAGGTGTCAAACTGGACAAGGTAGAACCTTTGTTTTTTTTCCCAAATATTGTAACTATTTTTCCCTTTTGGTTTATATTTGTAGGAATCTTTGCCTTTAAGTGTGCCCGTGCAGAAGAATTATTTAACATGTTGCAAGAGATTATGCAAAATAATAGTATAAATGTGGTGGAAGAGCCAGTTGTAGAAAGAAATAATCATCAGACAGAATTGGAAGTCCCTAGAACACCTCGAACACCTACAAGTAAGTACCCCTTTTCCCTTTCACATTTTGAACCTTTTCCTTAAACCAATAAACAAAAACTCAGCTCCAGGATTTGCTGCTCAGAACTTACCTAATGGATATCCCCGATATCCCTCATTTGGAGATGCTTCATCCCATCCGTCAAGCAGACATCCTTCTGTGGGAAGTGCTCGCCTGCCTTCAGTAGGGGAAGAATCTACACATCCTTTGCTTGTGGCTGAGGAACAAGTAAGCATGTGCTACTGTGTAACAGCAATAATAGTTAACTAATTCACTTTCTGTTTTGTTTTAGGTACATACCTATGTCAACACTACAGGTGTGCAAGAAGAGCGGAAAAACCGCACAAGTGTGCATGTTCCATTGGAGGCGAGGGTTTCTAACGCTGAAAGCAGCACACCAAAAGAAGAACCAAGTAGTATTGAGGACAGGGATCCTCAGATTCTTCTTGAACCTGAAGGAGTCAAATTTGTTTTAGGGCCAACCCCTGTTCAAAAGCAGTTAATGGAAAAAGAGAAACTGGAGCAACTTGGAAGAGATCAAGTTAGTGGAAGTGGAGCAAATAACACAGAATGGGACACTGGCTATGACAGTGATGAACGAAGAGATGCACCCTCTGTTAACAAACTGGTGTATGAAAATATAAATGGGCTATCTATCCCTAGTGCCTCAGGGGTCAGGAGAGGTCGTCTGACATCCACCAGTACCTCAGATACCCAGAATATCAACAACTCAGCTCAGAGAAGAACTGCATTATTAAACTATGAAAATCTACCATCTTTGCCTCCTGTTTGGGAAGCCCGCAAGCTAAGTAGGGATGAAGATGACAATTTAGGACCAAAGACCCCATCTCTAAATGGCTACCATAATAATCTAGATCCAATGCATAACTATGTAAATACAGAGAATGTAACAGTGCCAGCAAGTGCTCACAAAATAGAATATTCAAGGCGTCGGGACTGTACACCAACAGTCTTTAACTTTGATATCAGACGCCCAAGTTTAGAACACAGGCAGCTTAATTACATACAGGTTGACTTGGAAGGTGGCAGTGACTCTGACAACCCTCAGACTCCAAAAACGCCTACAACTCCCCTTCCACAAACCCCTACCAGGCGCACAGAGCTGTATGCCGTGATAGACATCGAGAGAACTGCTGCTATGTCAAATTTGCAGAAAGCACTGCCACGAGATGATGGTACATCTAGGAAAACTAGACACAATAGTACTGATCTGCCCATGTGAGCCTGGAAAGCATTGTGTTGTTTGCACCTTTGTGAAGTTTTTAAAAATGAAGATGCAAGTGCTTCATTTTCATTTCTAAACACTAACTCCTTTTATAGACTGATAAAATTTTTTTCTGAATATTTCATGTGCATCTTTAACTAAAGGGAATTAATGTAGAGCAGGTACTCCTTAAAGAACACTAATTTCATTATATACTACTCGTTGTACAGCAGCATTCCCGTTTTCACAGTGCCTATTTAAAATGAGAGTTGAAGTAAATGACATGCTGGTTGATTTTTATCAATATTCTGGACTTAACGCATACCTTTCATGTCTAAGTCATGGTTGGCTTTTAAAACTTTTTATAAAGCCTCTTGACAATGTACATTGCTAACAGGTAACTATAGGCTTTGAAAGTAATGCTCGTAGATTCAGTGTTCACAGTATGTGGCCTCCAGCATGTAACATGAGGAATCCTTTATTTCATTAATTAATGGCTTTTTGACTTGAGCCAAAACATATGTAAAGGAAACAGAAGTACCGCACCTCCTCTTACACCAGTCAGCTCCTTTGCCTTCAGTGTTACTAGAAAGCGGCCTGTGTCCATGAGTGTGCTTTGCTGTTGGTGCACTGAAAGGCAGGAAGGAGACAAGATTTTCTATTTACTCATCTCATGATGTCATTTGAAGGGCATGTCCAGATATCTTAAAATTATAATAGGCTCAAGAATCAGTCTCAGGTCACTTTACCCAAAAACATTTGAAAATCTGAACCACAATCTCCTGAAAGTTTTTCTCCTATAGATTGTTGACAACACATTGTTTTCTGGAGGCATTTGTGCCATTAGGTTTCCATTTATCTTCAGTTTTTTTCTTTGGTGTTTGGGATGTCTTATTTTGTTGCCTTATGTCCTTTTCAATTTAAAATGTTTGAGTTTGTATATAGTTTTGAAATTGGATTATGTGTTCATTGTTGTTTAGTTTGCATTTTTGTCAAATTATGGTTTTGAAGGTTCATTTGGAACTTACTGTTAGTCTGTAACAGGGTTGCCCTTGTCCAGTATTTATTTATAAGCTGTTTACTTTTCAAGTTGATAAAAACATTCTCCAATTCTAAATTTGCTTGTGTCCATAGGTGATCTCTTTAGCAAACTGAGAAAAAAAGGAAGCTACTTTTAACATGCAAAGTTCCCTCAAGGTGTACCGTGTTGTCTCTGTGGGCACTCTTCCCCAGCACTTTAGCAGTAATTCCCCCAGCTACACGCTGCAGTTGTACTCTGCCCACTCTAGTGTTCCTCAGCTCTGCTGTCCTTTTACTTGTAGCTGGATCTTTGATTATCCTTCGATTTCCATGAAATATTAATATTGTTGCCAGCATAGCAGGTACAGTGGAAGTCTTGTAGCAGTGAGATTGTATCATAATTTAGGATTTAAAATGAATTAAAGTTTATATAAACTGAAGAGTCTCCATATGTCAAACTCTTGGAAAATCAAAGATGTTCCAATTTCCTAAACACTAGAGAATACGAGAGAAGGTAGAGTGGAAAAGGTTAGGTAACCTTGCAAAATATTTTACTATTTTCTCTAAATATGAGGAAGTTTGAGATTATGATCTGGATCTACCAGATATAACTAAGGTTAATTTAGCATGAAAAAGTTTTAGTCATATTGGCATCCAACCTATTCAGTAACCGAATCATAGGACAATGATGGATTAGGAGAACAATAGAGTGGGATCATTATAAAGAAAATAAATTATTAAAGGTGTCTTTATCGTTTTAGTGCCATTTTTAGTGTCTTTACTATAAATCAATATCAGTGTATTTTATCATTCTATGTGCATAGCAGAATTTTCTTTTCTCCCTTTTGTTCCCCTGTGAACTTGGTGCTTATTAAAGTGCTCACTGTTCTCTTAAAAGAGAGCAGTGGTATAGGTGTGCAGTTTCCATGATGCAGGTTCCATTTTTAATATATTGTTCCACTTATCCTTTCTTCTGAGTAAATTGCTAATTGTGCCAAATTTATGTAATAGTTTTTGTAATGTGGAATAAGAATTATGATGGAACCATTGCACATTTTTTTCTGAAACAGCCAGTCAAGGCAGAACATTAATCTCCAAATGCAAGGGCTGATCTATTTATTCATTTTGGAGGTTGGGTACTTTATTCTTTCTTTCCGTCATCCTTTTCATTGTTTCCCCCGGATTCTAATTAGTTTTTATTTTTTTTAGATAACTCCAATATAATCATTACAGTTTATGCTTTAAATACTATGTGCTTTAAAAAGGAAAATGGGACCAATTTGTCTGCTAAGAATTTGATTTTAGGTACTATAAGAGTATTAGGAAAATATATACAACTGGTGTTAATTTCTAGATATTTTCTAGAAATCACTTGTGTTCCTATTTAATAAAAGGTAATTTAGAATACTACTTGTCCTTTGCAGTAGTTTAGTAATGGGCATTAAGCTGTGTCCTCGAAGGATGTACCTATTACTAGGTGCATTTTAGAATGAAATATTGATATTTTATTAGCATATAATTGTGGCCATATATCTCAGATTTTCTGAGGCAGATCTAATTTTAGATAATTCTGTTGGTAGACCATGTGATCCTTCTTTTTGGTTTTGGAAATATAATCATTGTTAATGTTTTCCCTCCAAATAGAATACTGTTTTATCCATACAAATCATAACAGCATCTATCCCATGCTAGGGTTGGAAACTGATATTGGTATTACTTGTGTTTTTTCTTAGTGTGTTTTATTTCCCAGTTTCATCTTCTTCTAAAAATGAAAATATGGTGCCTTCCCTCCCTCCAGGAAGACTGGCAAATATTTCCTTTTATTTACTGCTGCTGTGGAGTGATGAGATATGCACTTTACTCTTTAAGATTCAGCAAAAAGCTTTTCACTTCTCAGTATATCCAGAATACATCATATCTGGGACTTAGGAAAATTTGCCAAGCAATCTTTGTTTTTATAGATACTAATGTTGACCCTCTCCAGCGTTCAATGTTATAAATAGAACAAGTCAAGCTAGTGTTTATCTCCTCCCCCTCCCCAAAACTGTGGCACAGCATATAAAAATGTACCTCAATAATGTTCTATTAAAAATGGGACAGGGGCCTTATGTTTTCATAATTTCCCAACAATGTGCCGCCATATTTTTGCCTCAAGGTAAAGGTTTTAACAGATGAAAAAGTACTTCCCAATTCCCCCGTGCTATTCCTAACCTATAATGCCCAAATGTTTTGTGCAATGTGTAGTGTGTGTGTATAAATACATATATTCTTGAAATAGACATACCATCAGAGACATCATTCACAAGTAACTGATGTATTGGCATCTCATTCATATTTCTGATGTGTGAGGTATATGGTACTAATTACCTTTTCCTTGATGTTTGCCAAATTTGAATAAAGGCATTGGTACGAAATTACAGAATGTAAAGAAAATGTTTTTGGCTTGAAAAATTAACATATTTTATGACGTACCACAGTATACTCTGCCCAAACCAGCACCCTATCTATCTTTCCTGTTCTTTACATCCCTGTTCCCCATCCCTACTTCCTCATTTTTGGTATAACACAGTTCTTTTGTAGCATCATTATAATTGCAGTTCTATGGCAATTGGACAGTTATAGCATGGAAACAGACTGGTATAAGTAGTACAGTAGTCACCAGTGTGCCACATTTGCATTAGTAATGCAAAATATACATTTTATAAAGGACAAACTTTGTGTTATGTTTTATTTTCATTACATTGTATAATATTGTAAGACTATTGTATGTCCTAATTTGCATTATAAATGTTTTTTTCCTACGTAAAGGCATAAATATAGCAACTTTGTATAAAGGTAGCTTATTAGATTTTTAATTTTTTCTTTTATAAAAAATTGTCCAACAGTGGGACTACCATTGCCAAATTGTATATGAAATATGAATTTTACCCCCATGGTTAATTTCTTTTATAAACATTCCATATTTCTCTAATAAAAAGACATAAGTGATACTGTACTATGCATACATTGTATCTTAATGCTGTTTCAGATCAGCATTTTAAATTTTGGTTTGCATTTTTAATATTGGCAAAACGTAACCACTGTTAATTAAAATAAAACCTTGTTGTATATGTAACAACATAATTTTCCCTCTATCCCTTCCCACCCTTTGTTCTCTATTTCTCCCTATCAGTGCCAACTTCATACATTTTGTAGCATGGCAATAAAATATAACTTTTACACTGAGGCCGAGTGTGGCTTTTTGGAGGAAGTGGGGATGGGACGATTGCCCTCTAGTTGTCCTTTGCATATGACTGTTTTTTGCCATATAAGCCATGTCATCAGGCATGAAAAGTTTTCTCATATATGATGTAAACTTGCTTTTAAGGACAAGTGTGAATGTGCTTTTTAAGCTTAATTTTTGTCATGACAACTAATTTTTTTTATCTTTGGAGAAGTCAGAGTTCTTTACAATCAAACGTTTATTAACTGGAGTACTTAGAATAAGCTAGTAATTGAATTTAGTTCAAGGGCTAAGCAACACATTTTTAAATCCTTATTTATTGTAGAGTATTAGTATACTGTCCTACAAATTATGTAAAATATGGTTTAATATTAGATGACTTTGGATTTTGCAATGCCTTACTGTTGTCATTCTAGCATAAATATCCATAATGAGGTACTCAAGTTGATACTGGAAGCTGAGCTGATCATACACTGACCTGAAGCATTCATGAAAAGCTGCTTTATTGAATAAAGTCTGATTGGAGTTCTTTTCATGCTCACTTTCCCCTTATTGCTGAAAGTAGATTGCAATAAAACCCCAATAAAACGTTTGGTCGGATATCTACTTAAAAGTTTTATTGTATTTATATTTCACATACTACTT